GATCCTTTTCTCCTCTCTCCCCTCCCTTGCCAGAGCCACTTGCTGTTCTGTTTCCGGTCTATTTCCAGGGGAGGGGGGCAGACTGCAGATAGACATGGGTACTTGCTTCATTTTGCCAAAAAAAGAAAGAAAGAAAAAGTACTAGCTAGCACTTGTCCAACTAAATTGCAGAGGAACTAGCTGTCAAGGAGCTCACCGCAAATCCCTATGGATTTGAAAATCTCTTTAACCTGACTCTCCCATTCGGTCCCTAATAAATAAATAAATAAATAATCTTAGGATGGGAAAATCAGGGACAAAGATGTCTGGATCTGAGAGGTCGCGGGGTGGTTTCGTGAAAAGCAGTGGTGCACCAAGAAGAGGCTGGAGAGGACGGACAGAGCAGCTGCTCCAGGGCCCTTCCTGGCGGGCCGGACAGAGTTGGAGACAGGGGAGAGGGGGGCCCCTGCTGGACACAGGCTGAAGGGGGCCCAGGAGGTTGGGGTTAAAAGGGAAGGGTGAGCTTGGGGTGAGGAAGCGGCAGACTAACGGCGGCCCCGGACCACCACTGGGGAGACGACTGCGGCAAGGCGGGAATAGGGACAGCCGGGCCGGGAAGGGGAGGTTCGGCGGGAGCCGGGGGAGAGGAGGCCCGGGCCGCGCGCCCACCTGAGAGTAGGAGCACTTCTCGGAGTCGCTGCCGCCCAGGACAGCGCACGCCTCATTCTCCAGCTCCTCGTCCTCCTCAAGGACGTCGACCAACGATACCACGGGCTCCAGCTCCGACTGCCGCCCAGCGGCGCCCTCGGCTCCGGCCATCCTCAACTGTCAGCCGAACAGCGGCTCGGCCCCGGCGGAGGCGGGAAAAGCGGCCGTGAGGGGCGTAGCCGGAGGAGGTGGGGCCCGAGTGCCAGGAACCAATGACAAGGAAAAAAAGCGAAGGAAGGGGGAGGAGCGACTTCCGACAAACGGATGTCACTCCTCTCCCTTCTCCCGCCTGCGCCGGACGCGGGCTGATTTCCGCCTCCGGGTGGCGCTTCCCGGTGTCGTGTTCTGGAAGCTTAGCGGTCACCATGGAGCTGCTGGGAGAGTACGTCGGGCAGGAAGGGAAGCCGCAGAAGCTGCGGGTGTCCTGTGAGGCGCCGGGTGACGGCGACCCTTTCCAGGGCCTGTTGTCTGGCGTGGCCCAGATGAAGGACATGGTAACGGAATTATTCGACCCTCTGGTACAGGGGGAAGTGCAGCACCGGGTGGCGGCGGCTCCAGACGAGGACTTGGACGGTGAGCTCTGAGACGGTGCTGCAGTGACCGGATATTGTCATACAACAAATATTTATTTTAAAAGGTGATGATGAAGATGATGCAGAAGATGAAAATAACATTGATAACAGAACTAACTTCGATGGACCATCTGCAAAACGGCCAAAAACACCGTCTTAACAATAGCCTTCATGACATTTAAAAGATGGCTGTTGTATCCTTATTGTCACACTAGGACATTTAAGGAAGACTTATGCTCTAATTTGGAAAAAGCATTTGTGTTGTTCTCCTGGGACAATTTTGTCAAAGAGAAAACTGGTTTTTCTGTTTCTAGCAAAGATAGTAAAGGCTTAGAAATAAAATCTGTTTTCTTGAGAAATAAATTTCAGACCCTGGAAGGAAAATAGAACACTTCATAATGTATAAAATCCTCTAAGTTGGCAACTGAATTTTTATCATTGTTTTCTATTTTTAAAATAATCATTGATTTGTGTGATGTCTACATCTTTTAACTTCTGGTTCTGTTATAAAGAGTACATGTCACGGTTCATAGGCAGTAACATTTCAGAGAACTGACATGAACAAGTAGTGAAAATTGGGCATTAAATATAAAAATAACAGTTCTTCATAAACAGAAGGAAAATAAGGAAATAGAAATACCGACGAGAAAGGAGAGTCCTTGAAAGAGACCCAAGGAAACCCTGAATTCATACCCACGTCAAATATGCACATATCCTGAGATGATGCCACTTTGATGAATGTGCATTAGTCTGATTTATCATGTACCTTAAGAGAGCCAGATGGGGTATGTTTTTGTGCTGTGATATGGTATTTATACAGGTACAAATATAAGGCCTTAAGTAAACAATCTGCATTGATTACAATTTGGATATTTCCTCTCCTCCTGTAGCCATACTTTGATTTTGCTTTAAAAAGATTATTGAATCCTTTTAAAAATATATATTCCTAAAATATGTATGTGTGTGTGTTTCTTTTCTGCTCGTCA